AAAAAAAAAAAAAAGAATGAAGAGCCAGAGCCAGGCATAGTGGCACGCCTGTAGTCCCACCTACTCAGGAGGCTGAGGCGGGAGGATCACTTGAGCCCAGGAATTCAAAGCCAGCCTGCGCAACATAGACCCTGTCTCTAAAAATGAATTGGTTATAAAGGATGAAGAAAGGAAGGAGGAAAGGGAGAGAGAGAAGCCCTTATAGAGTGGGTGCATTTCTTGTATGTGGGGCCACTTTGTAAGAACAGGATTTTTCAAACTGGGCCCATACTGGTATGTGTGAAATCAATTTAGTTGGTTATGGCCATTTTTTTTTAAAAGGAAATATCAGTGATCACTATAGTGTAAGTATATTGTTTCGTGAAACCCATCTTAGTTATGTATTATGTCTGTATGTGTGAGATTGTGATATAAAATGTATTTCTGTGGTTAAATATTCAAAGAAATTGGAGAACCATTGCTACAAGGGGACAGAGGACTCCGTGTGAGCTCTCCTGCCTTCCCTGAGTAAACTTACACAATTTAGTGCTGGGACATTTGAGCCTTTTCTGAAAATTTGAGTCAGGGAGAGCATCTTGAGGAGGTGGGAAGGAAGGTAGAAGGAGCAAAGCAACACCCCCCTGAAGCCTGGGAATATTGTCAGAACCTTAAATATAATTCAGCTCACCATTCTGGGTAAGGGCAGACTCTACCAATGAAAATGGGTGATTACCAGCTGTGAAACACAAAAACATACTTTTACGGTTACACATTCCTTTACAAACAACCGTGTACATTTCAGCCTCCTGCCCCACCATTTCTTTTCTCCAGGCGGGAAGGCTGCATGTTGAGGTGGTCATAGAATGTTGAGTATCATACTTTCCTACCTCGCTTTTATTTGCGCGGGTTTAAATGCGCCTTAACAGAACCCGTGCAAAGGCTTGCCAACTGTCTGGCTGCACCGGATGAGTAGAGCATCTTCCTTGGTGGCAGGTGGGTGCGAGGAGGAGGGGGCTGGGCTTTTCTCCGGACGGGTGTTTGCCCAGAAGACCATCATCCCTGGACTACGTTAGGAGGAAGTGGCACCGCTCCGAGGTAGGGGAAGAAGGGTTATAAAGGGGGGAGTCCACCACACATGGTCTTGAAGAAGCTTTTATAAAAGGCAAAGGCATCTTTGCCGGACGTTGTTGCAAAGGAGTAGAAACAAGCAGACGAAAACATCCCAAAGGGTAACCACTAGCGTTCCTGCTTCTTGCAACATTCATCCCAGGCTTCCAGCTCAGCCCGCCCCAGGCTAGGTGATCGGTCGCCACATCCCCTGCGACTGAAGCACCTGCTCCTCCATGAACCTGCCAAGAGCTGAGCGCCTTCGCTCCACACCGCAGCGCAGCCTCCGGGACTCCGATGGGGAAGACGGTAAAATCGATGTCCTGGGAGAGGAGGAAGATGAAGACGAGGTGGAAGACGAGGAGGAGGCGGCGAGCCAGCAGTTCCTAGAGCAGTCGCTCCAGCCGGGGCTGCAGGTGGCCCGGTGGGGCGGGGTTGCGCTTCCCCGAGAGCACATCGAGGGCGGCGGCGGCCCGAGCGACCCCTCAGAGTTTGGCACCAAGTTCAGGGCACCGCCAAGGTCTGCGGCGGCCTCTGAAGATGCCCGGCAGCCGGCAAAGCCCCCCTACTCGTACATCGCGCTCATCACCATGGCCATCCTGCAAAACCCGCACAAGCGCCTCACGCTCAGCGGCATCTGCGCCTTCATTAGTGGCCGCTTCCCCTACTACCGCCGCAAGTTCCCCGCCTGGCAGAACAGCATCCGCCACAACCTCTCGCTGAACGACTGCTTCGTTAAGATCCCCCGCGAGCCGGGCCACCCAGGCAAGGGCAACTACTGGAGCCTGGACCCCGCCTCCCAAGACATGTTCGACAATGGCAGCTTTCTCCGGCGTAGGAAGCGTTTCAAGCGCCACCAACTGACCCCGGGAGCCCACCTGCCCCACCCCTTCCCTCTACCTGCTGCACACGCCGCCCTGCACAACCCCCACCCAGGCCCTCTGCTTGGGGCCCCTGCCCCGCCGCAGCCAGTCCCGGGGGCCTACCCCAACACCGCCCCCGGGAGACGCCCTTACGCTCTGCTGCACCCGCATCCTCTTCGCTACCTACTGCTCTCGGCCCCCGTCTATGCCGGGGCACCGAAGAAAGCAGAAGGCGCGGCCCTGGCGACCCCGGCACCCTTCCCGTGCTGCAGCCCTCACTTGGTCCTCAGCCTTGGGAGGAGGGCAAGGGTCTGGCGTCGCCACCGGGAGGCGGATGCATCTCTTTCAGCATTGAGAGTATTATGCAAGGGGTCAGGGGAGCGGGTACAGGGGCTGCGCAGAGTTTGTCCCCGACCGCGTGGAGCTACTGCCACCTGCTCCAGCGACCATCAAGCCTGTTGCATCCCCAGACCGCTGCCCCTTTGCTGCAAGTGTCCGCCGCCGCCGCTGCTCGGACAATTTTGCAGCAATAGCAGCAGCATCAGGAGGAGGACTGCGCCAACGGCTGCGCTCCCACCAAGGGCGCGGTGCTGGGCGGGCACCTGTCGGCCTCGTCGGCCCTGCTGAGGTATCAGGCAGTGGCAGAGGGCTCTAGGCTGACATCGCTGGCTGCCCCTTTGGGCGGAGAGGGGACCTCACCAGTTTTTTTAGTATCGCCCACGCCCAGTTCCCTGGCCAACTCCGCAGGGCCCTCCTAGAGCCAGGTGGGAGTGGGGAGCGACCCGCAGCTGCTCACTTCACCTTGCGCGGCCCATTCAGGGCGTGTGCATCTGAATCCCGCTGGAGAGCAAACACGAACTTCTGTTCGCTGCAAAATGGTTAGAAAGAAACAGCTGGATTACGTTCCTCTAAAAACCACCTGAACGTAACCTTCGCAGGGCGTCAAGTCATCTTTTCTTGCCTTCGGTTGTGGCTTCTATGGCTGTCCCGATTTGCGCATTTCCTGGGGTACTATGAACGTGAGTGGGGTATTTTGTTCTGGCATTAAAAGAAAAACAAGCAAGCAAACAAAAACACAGCCTCCGATGCCAAACATGTTCCCCCTTCTTCACTTCCTTGGAGCTGGAAGTATTATTCCTAAGTCTAGTGCAAAATGCTTCTACTCTCTGTGTCTTCCTGATAGGGATGTTTAATGTAAGTAGGATATTAATTTCAGAACATTGATTTCTTATCTGTGTGTCTGACGTGCCATCTTTAATGTTAAAATTAAGGTGTTAAAATTAAGCCTAGTTATATAGACGAAATAAAATGCTAAGTCACTACACTACATCGTTTATTTTCTATTACATCTCAT